CCACAGTGCCCTCCCCCTTGTGCCAAGTTCCTGGTCAGGGCCCAGGAGGCCATCCAGGGAACGCCAATAACCATCCATCCCTGCTACAGCACAGCCAGGAGTGGGGTGGGGTCCACGTTCCCTCTGACTATCCAAGAAGTTAGAGCCTGACTACTACTCAGCCGTGTTCTGTGTACCAGTGTTCCTCCCTGGACCTCGCAAGAGTCTGCCCGGACAACCCAGAGTGACCTTGAGCTGATTCCCAACTCTGGCATTGGTGTGTCCTGGCTGGCCGGCTCCTGGTTATGTCGGGCTGGTGGCAGCCCCTCCTGCCAGCAAGGTACAGAGCCCAGTGCTGGCCGGAGCCTGACCAACCTGATCTCCTAATCTAGGTTGGGGACACAGGAGCATGACAATCACAAGTCAAAATTAGGTGTGGAACCTCAGGGCGGAGCTGGTGTCCTGCCAGAGATGCCTGGGGGCCGGCGGGAGGACTTGGAGGAGGAGAGGCTGCAGAGGGCAGGGACACAGAGTAGGGGGCCACACAAAGGGTGGCTCAGAGTGGAGGAGGGGCATAAAGGAAGAGCCATACATAATCAGCAGCTTTGAAGGGTGTTGGAGCCTGCCAGCCACAGAGGACTTCCCAGGGAGGGAATGGGGCATAGTGTGGAAGTGGTGCCCTCATTTTCAGAGGCTGCAGACACTTCGCTGGAAGGCACACTTGCCACGGGGCAGGCAGTGTGGCAGTCAGAAATGTGTGGGATGGAATGGGCGCGGTGGCTCACGCCTGTAATCCCAGCACTTTGGGAGGCCGAGGCGGGCGGATCATGATGTCAAGAGATTGAGACCATCCTGGCCAACTTGACGAAACCCCGTCTCTACTAAAAATACAAAAATTAGCTGGGCATGGTGGAACGCACCTGTAGTCCCAGCTACTCGGGAGGCTGAGGCAGGAGAATCGCTTGAACCTGGGAGGCGGAGGTTACAGTGAGCAGAGATCATGCCACTGCACTCCAGCCTGGCAACAGAGCGAGACTCTTTCAAAAAAGAAATGCGTGGGACAGAATGGCGGGTCCATCCTGGACGGGATGGGGCCCCTGACCCCTGTGTGCCTGCGCTCTGCCAGCTCCTGCGCAGAGCAGGTACTCGGGGGAGGGAGGATGGTTTGCTCCAAACTCAGGTCCCAACTGGTGTCTGACTTGGCCGCAGAATCCTTTGGGTCCTGGTTTCTTCATACATGCAATATTGGGGGTTTGGCCTTGGGGGTCTCTTCCAGCTGAGTCCACTTCTGTCCCCAGCCTGTAAACTGTCTGCACCTATTGACTCTTGATGGTCTCTGAGGGACTCAACTTTAGGAACTCTGTCCGTTTTGTGCTGCTGTCACAGAGTGCTTGAGACTGGGTAATTTATAATGAACAATCAACTGGCTCACGGTACTGGACAGGTGCCAGCATCTGGCGAGGGCCGTCCAGCTGCGTCATCACATGGTGGAAGGCAGGAGGGGAGCCACCCCACCCTTTTATAACCAATCCCAGCCGTTAGGGCGCAGCCTTCATGGCCTAACCACCCTCTGAAGGTCCCACTCGATACTGTTAAAAGGCAATGAAATTTCAACAGGTTTTGGAGGGGACAAACATTCAAACCATGGCAGAAAGTGTGGAAGGAGCAATAACCACACTGAACAGAATGACCATGGTAATTAAACCCCAAGTGAAACCATGACCTGTTTTACATCATCCTGGAGAGAACAGTGCAGCTCCAGTACTTGCTGAGCTGCAGAGACAGGGTCCATCCAACTCGACAGCATCCAGCAGCCACTCCAGGCCGCCAGCAGACAGATGTTGGGAGCAGCACTGATAGTTTGGGTTTTCGTTTGTTTTTTTAAGACAGGGTCTCACTTGCCCAGGCTGGAGTGCAGTGGTGTGATTATGGCTCACTGCAGCCTGGAACTCGGGCTCAAGCGATCCTCCCACCTCAGCCTCCTGAGTAGCTGGGACTACAGGTGTGTGCCACCAAATCCAGCTAATTTTTGTTACTTTTTGTAGAGATGGGGTCTCACTATGTTGCCCAGGCTAATAGATTTTTTTAAATGATCATACAGGACGGCTGGGTGCAGTGGTTCACGCCTGTAATCCCAGCACTTTGGGAATCCCAGTACTTTGGGAGGCCGAGGCGGGCAAATCACCTGAGGTCAGGAGTTTGAGACCAGCCTGACCAACATGGAGAAACCCCGTCTCTACTAAAAGTACAAAATTAGCCGGGCGTGGTGGCGCATGTCTGTAATCCCAGCTACTCGGGAAGCTGAGGCAGGAGAATCGCTTGAACCCAGGAAGCGGAGGTTGCAGTGAGCCGAGATCGCGCCACTGCACTCCAACCTGGGCAACAATACAAGACTCCATCTGAAAAAAAAAAGATCACACAGGAAAACAGAAGTTCGATTTTACGTCGTACACTGCTGTAATTTCAGCACATGTGGACTCGTGTAACCAACACCATAACCTTCCATCACCCCTGAAACTCCCTCCCGCCAGCCCTTTAGGGTTGCCCCTCCCCCCGAACCCCACCAGCCCCTGGTGACCACTGATCTGTCCTCCAACCCATAGTGTTTTTCCGGGAATGTCACAAAAACAGAAGCCGACCATGGGTCACCTTTCTGGCGCCTTTCTCCCCGCACAAAGTCTTTGTCCTTGTGAAGTTGTCACGTGCCAAACGCTTGTCCCTTTTTCCTGCTGGGTAATACTCCCGGTGCCGCCCTTGCTGTTCGTCGATGCACATCTGGCTGCTTTTCGCTGGCTGCGAGCGGAGCTGCTAGGGACATGGCCACGGGGCTGTGAGAGCGGAGTTTCCTCTCTCCGGTGACCCTGAGCTGCGCCTTTCTCAGCCGCCTCCCGAGGCCCCAGGCGCTCTGCGGGGGCTCTGGCGGGGTTGGTGGGGGTGGGCGTTCTCGTTGTTTCAGCGGCGCTGCCCCAGGCCCTGCGGGAGGGACCGTGGGACCCGAGACATCCCCGCCTGGCCTCCGCTCCCCACCCGGGAGTGGGGCTCGCACCCCCCCAACCTCGGGTAAAGACGCTTCTGGAAGGAAGGGCGCCCCGCGGACCCCGCCCAACCCTGCCCAGCCCAGCCCAGCCCAGCCCAGCCCTTCCCGGGGCGGCGGCGCGGGAAGCAGGCGGCGGCGCACGGGCGTCGTCATGGCAACCCCACCGGCTCCGGGGGCCGGGACCGCTGCCCCCTCCGCCCCTCGACCCCCGCCCCCCCGCCCTTCCTGGCTGCGGCTGGACCCGGCTGCGCGGGGCGCGAGGCTGCCTTTCCCGGGATCACCAGGGACCACCCGGCGCGCTCCCCGGGAATCCGCACCCCTGGCCCCAGCGCTCCGGAGCGACCCGGGTCAGCCCCTGGCTGCCTGCAATGGGCCCCCGGGCGAACCCCGGGCGGACCCAGGAGTGAGCACCCGGTGCGCGGCAACGATGATCCCGCAAGGGAAGCTCACGGGAGGCAGGAGCTGTGGCAGCCGCCCCAGGATGGGGCGCGGGGAGCGCGCTGAGCTGTCCTTTCCCGCAGCGGCCCCGCGGTTGAAGCGTGGGCTTGGGTTTTGGTTTTTCTTCTGTGGCAACAGTTCTGTTGAGATATTACTCGCCTGCCATACAACTCACCCATTTTAAAAGTACACCTCAGGGGTCCTGCGTGTATTGACAAACCCGCCGCCGTCACCACAGCCAATTTCAGAACATTTTCATCTCTTCAAAAGAAACCCTGTACCCTTCAGCTGTCACCCTCCTGGTCCCCATCCGGTCCTCGTCCCGCCCTCAGCAGCCACGCACTGCCTGTAAAGTCCCCTGTCCTGCCCTGTAGGTGGAATCTATACCTTGGGGTCTGTTCTGACGTTCACCTAACAGCCTTTCCAGGCTCAGCTGTGCTATTGTATGGACCAGGGGGTTGTTTTGTTTTTGTTGTTTGTTGATTGTGTGTGTGTGTGTGTGTGTGTGTGTGTGTGTGTGTGTGAGCCTGGCGTGGTTGCGGGCGCCTATAATCCCAGCTGCTCAGGAGGCTGAGGCAGGAGGATCACTCGAGCTCAGGAGTTTGAGGCTGCAGAGTTGATCATGCCACTGGACTCCATCCTGGGCGACAGAGCAAGACTCTGTCTTTTAAAAAAAAAAACGGGGCTGGGCGCGGTGGCTCACGCCCGTAATCCCAACACTTTGGGAGGCCGAGGCAGGCGAATCACGAGGTCAGGATTTCGAGGCCAGCCTGGCCAACATGGTGAAACCCCGTCTCTACTAAAAATACAAAAATTAGCTGGGCATGGTGGCGGGCGCCTGTAATCCCAGCTACTAGGGAGGCTGAGCCAAGAGAATGGCTTGAATCCGGGAGGCGGAGGCAGAGGTTGCAGTGAGCCGAGATCGTGCCACTGCACTCCAGACTGCAGCCCTGGTGACAGTGCGAGACTCTGTCTCCAAAAAAAAAAAAAAAACAAACAAAAAACAATAAATAACAAGGTCGGCTGAGGTGGCTCACGTCTGTAATCCTAGCACTTTGGGAGGCCGAGGCGGGTGGATTACCTGAGATCAGGAGTTTGAGACCAGCCTGACCAGCATGGAGAAACCCCGTTTCTACTAAAAATACAAAATTAGCCAGGCGTGGTGGCGCATGCCTGTAGTCCCAGCTACTCGGGAGGCTGAGGCAGGAGAATCGCTTGAACCTGGGAGGCAGAGGTTGCAGTGAGCCGAGATCATGCCATTGCACTTGCAGCCTGGGTGACAGAGCAAGACTCTGTCTCAAAAAAAAAAAAAAAAAAAGACTCAAAAAAAAACAAAAATCAGCCAGGCGTGGTGGTGTACACCTGTAGTCCCAGCTACTCTGGAGGCTGAGGCAGGAGAATCGCTTGAACCCATGAGGCAGAGGTTGCAGTGAGCCGAGATTGCGCCACTGCACTCCAGCCTGGCAACAGAGCAAGACTCCGTCTCATATAAAGAAATAAAACAAAAATAAACAAATTTTAAAAACAAACACATTCCTATACAGGTTTCTGTGTGGACAGCGTCTGCTCTTGGGTCTGCACCTGGGAGTGGAATTGCTGGGTTGTGTGGTAACTGGATGTTCACCCATAGGATGAACGACCACACTCTTTTGCACAGTGGCCGATGGTTCTGGTCTCTCTACAGCCTCACCAACTCTTATATTCTTTTTGATTACAGCCACTCTAGCAGGCATGAGGTGGTACGTCATTGTGGCTTTGACCTGCATTTCTCTGGTGTCTAATGGTGTTGAGCATTTTTTCGTGGGTGTTACTGACCATTTGTATATCTTAGAGAAATGTCTATTCAGATAATTTGCCTATTTTTAATTGGGTTCGTTGTCTTTTTATTGAGTTGTAATACTTTATTCGGGATACTAGACCCTTATTAGACACATGATTTGCAAATATTTTCACCCATTCTTTGGGATGTCTTGTTAACCTTTTTGATGGTGTCCCTTGAAGCACAAAAGTTTTTAATTTTGATGAAATCTAATTTATTTTTGTTGTTGTTCCTTGTGCTTTTGGTGTCATAGCTAAGGAACCCCTGCTTAATCCAAGATCATGAAGATTTGTGTCTATGATTTCTTAACAGTTTTATAGTTTATTTATATTTATATAAATATGTTTTTGAGACAGGGTCTCACTCTGTTGGCGAGGCTGGTCTTGAACTCCTGACCTCAGGTGATCTGCCTGGCTCAGCCTCCCAAAGTGCTGGGATTGCAGCCGTGAGCCACCGCGCCCGGCTTGACTTCTTCCTTTTATATGTGGGTATTTTTCTGTCCCAGCGTCATTTGTTAAAAAGACAGTCCTTTCTCCGTGTAATTGTTTTGGCACCGTGTGGAAACCCGCTGCCTGTAGCCAGGAGCTTCTTTCCAGCCCTCAGTTCTGTCCCATTGCTCTGTGTGTCTATTCTTACGTCCTCATGGCAGCCTTGTAGTAAGCTTTGAAATTGGGAAGTGTGAGTTCTCCAACTTTGTTCTTCTTTTTCAAGATTGTTTTGGCTATTCTGGGACCCTCAAATTTCCATGTGAATTTTTAGGATAAGCTTTTCAGTTTCTGCGGAGGAGCCAAGTGAGATGTTGATAGGAGTTGCGTAGAATCTGTGGATGTGTTTGGAGAGTGCCGCCGTCTCCGCTACATTAAGTCCAGATCCGTGGATTGAGGGTGCCTTTCCATTTATTTTGGTCTTCTTTACTTTCTTTCAACCAAGTTTTGTAGTTTTCAGAGTATAAATTTTATACTTGTTTTGTTCAGCCTATTACTGTTTTATTTTTGGTGCTATTGTAAATGAAATCTTCTTAATTTCAATTTCAGATTATTCACTTAAATATACAGAAATACAGCTGATTTTGTATATTGAGCTTGTCTCCTGCAATGTTGCTGAACTTGTTTATTAGGGTTTTTTTAAGTGAAATCCTTAGGACTTTTTATATACAAGATGAGGTCACTTGTAAAGAGAGATAGTTTACCTCTTAATTTCCAACCTGGATGCCTTTAATTTCATTTCCTTCTCTAAGTGCCTGGTTAAAGCTTCAGTACAATGTTGATTAGAAGTGGGTATCTTAGGCTGGGCGCGGTGGCTAACACCTGTAATCCCAGCACTTTGGGAGGCCGAGGCGGGAGGATCACGAGGTCAGGAGATCGAGACCATCCTGGCTAACAAGGTGAAACCCCGTCTCTACTAAAAATACAAAAATTAGCCGGGCGTGGTGGCGGGCACCTGTAGTCCCAGCTACTCGGGAGGCTGAGGCAGAAGAATGGCGTGAACCCGGGAGGCATGGTGGTGCATGCCTATAGTCCTAGCTACTTGGGAGGTTGAGGTGGGAGGATCATTTCAGCCCAGAAAACGGAGGCTGCAGTAAGCCATGATCGTGCCACTGCACTCCAGCCTGGGAGACAGAGCAAGACCCTGTCTCAAAAAAAGAAAAACTGTTCTGAAGCACAGTGTAGTCTAGTACTGTGGCATTCCCACCTGTATTCCTGCTTGTTCCATTTACTTGAGAAACATTTTTTTCATAAATAATATGAAAACATATCCATCCCAGTTTCTGTACATTAATTCCAGACTAAGAGCATTTAACCTGAGTTTAGTGGTAGATTTAAGGACACTCATGAGAAAAACCTCCATTTATACAAGAGGAACAGGACCCTTCCTTATCTCGAGGATGATGTCCCGCAGGAGACGCCTGCTCTCCTCCAGACAGGCTCTAGGGCTGTTCATCTGACCTGCCTTGGAATGTCTCACGTGGCTGCGACGCCAGCCTTTCAATCGTCTCCCATGGATGAAGCCATCGTGGGTGTGTCTTTGGTATGTGTCTCTGTTGCTTGGTCTGCCCTCTTTTTTTTGAGACGGAGCCTCACTCTGTCACCCAGGCTGGAGTGCAATGGCCCAATCTCAGCTCACTGTAACCTCCGCCTCCTGGGTTCAAGCGATTCTCCTGCCTCAGCCTCCCAAGTAGCTGGGATTACAGGCATGCGCCACCACACGCAGCTAACTTTTGTGTTTTTAGCAGAGGCGGGGGTCTTGCTCTGTTGCCCAGGCTGGTCTCAAACTCCTAGGCTCAAGCAATCTGCCCACCTTGGCCTCCCAAAGTGCTGGGATTACAGGTGTGAGCGACTGCGCCTGGTCCAGGAAGGGAACTTTAACACATAATGGATAAAGCTGGACCCTCAAGCAAAATAGGAATATTTAAAATCCATTGTTTTGGATTAACTGCAGCATCTCCAGATTATCTTTCCTCCATTTTAAAGTTACCTACAAAGGGTCCATACCTTGATGGTAGCATCAGCCCTCCACAGCCCATCTCTTTCTTTCTTTATTTTATTTTTATTTTTTTGAGACGGAGTCTCGCTCTGTTGCCCAGGCTGGAGTGCAGTGGCTTGATCTCGGCTCACTGCAACCTCTGCCTCCTGGATTCAAGCGATTCTCCTGCCTCAGCCTCCCGGATAGCTGGGATTACAGGCGTGTGCCACCACACCTGGCTAATTTTTGTATTTTTAGTAGAGACGGGATTTCACCATGTTGGCCAGGCTGCTCTCAAACTCCTGACCTCGGATGATCCGCCCGTCTCGGCCTCGCAAAGTGCTGGGAGTACAGGCATGAGCCACCACTCCCGGCCAGCCAGCCCATCTCTTTCACTGTTACAACTAACAACTCAAATCCAGGAAAAACAAAGCACCCCCCGCCCCCGCCACCACCGCCCTGCCACTGAGGACTCTGCAAAGTAAACCAGTAAACCAAAGCTGTGGAGGTGGCCCCTGTGGGGAAGCCGTTTCCTGGTTTTATCTTCCCTTTTCTCTCGTAGCTTTGCCCCAGGATGGGCCTCAGTTACGGAACTGCACAGAAACACGGAAAGCTAAAACTCCCATAGAAACCTTGTCCTTTTGGCAAGAGAAATTGTGAACAGGGGCCACTGAGGTCCAGAAAGCGTGTGGTGGGGGAATCCCAGAAGGGAGCGAGTGGGAGAAAGAGGCCTTGGGACTCTGAGGAGGAACCAGCAGCAGCCCCGGCTCCCCCACCCGAGCTGCACCTGTGTGGGGTGCACTCAGAGAAGCAACAGGAATTGGCTTTGAAAGTGGAACCTCGACTGGAGCAGAGGCAGCAGAACTTTGTGGTTGGAACTAACCAGGTTGATGGGCATTTAAAAAAAAAAAAAATCAACATTCTCCAGCGGATTGTTGCGGAGTCCACCCAGCATAACCGTCAAAATGTCCAGTTCATGGCCGGGCGTGGTGCCCACAGCTGTGATCCCAGCACTTTGAGAGGCGGAGGCGGGCAAATCGCTTGAGCCCAGGAGTTCGAGACCAGCCTGGGTAACCTGACAAAAATCAGTTTCTACCAAAAAATACAAAAATAAGCTGGGCGTGGTGGCATGTGCCTGTATTCCCGCTACTTGGGAGGCTGAGGTGGAAGGATTGCTTGAGCCTGGTATGCAGAGGTTGTAGTGAGCTGAGATTGCACCACTGCACTCCAGCCTGGGTGACAGAGCCAGACCTGGTCTCAAAATTTTTTTAAAAAGCCCAATTCATAATCCCAAATTATGTGACATATAAAAAATCATGAGAATGTGACCAGTTTCCAAAGGAAAAGTGATACAGTTTGGATATTTTTCCTGCCCAAATCCCATGTTGAATTGTAATCCCCAGTGCTGGAGGTGGGGCCTGGTAGGAGGTGACTGGATCATGGGAACGGGTCTCTCATGAATGGCTTGGGCCACCCCCTTGGTGATAAGTGAATTCTTGCTCTGAGTTTACATGAGATCTGGTCATTTCAAAGTGTGTGGCACCTCTTCCCTGCTCCTCCTCTGCCTTCCACCATGATTGGAAGCTTCCTGAGGCCTCCTCAGAAGCAGATGCTGCGATGCTTCCTGTACAGCTGTAGAACCATGAGCCAGTTAAACTTATTTTTCTTATAAATTATCCAGTCTTAGATATTTCTCTTTTTTTTTTTTTTTTTTGAAACAGTCTCGCTCTGTTGCCCGGGCTGGAGTGCAGTGGCCTGATCTCGGCTCACTGCAAGTTCCACCTCCTGGGTTCACGCCATTCTCCTGCCTCAGCCTCCCAACTAGCTGGGATTACAGGCACCTGCCACCACGCCCAGCGAATTTTTTGTATTTTTAGTAGAGACAGGGTTTCATTGTATTAGCCAAGATGGTCTCAATCTCCTGACCTCGTGATCCGCCTGCCTCAGCCTCCCAAAGTGCTGGGATTACAGGCGTGAGCCACCGTGCCTGGTTGCTTAGCTATTTATAGCAATTGCACGAATGGCCTAATACAGAAAATTGGTACCAAGGAGTAAAGCATTGCTATAGATACCTGAAAATGTGGAAGCAGCTTTGGACCTGGGTAATGGGCAGAGGTTGGAAGAGTGTGGAGGGCTCAGAAGGAGACAGGATGATGAGGAAGAAGAATTTGATGAGGAAGAATTTGGAGCTTCTTAGAAACTGGTTAAATGATTGTGACCAAAATGTTCATAGTGTTGTGGACAGTAGAGGCCAGGTTGACGAGGTATCAGCTGGAAATGAGGAACTGATTGGAAACTGGAACAAAGGTCATGTGTTCTTTGCTAAGGTTTTGGCAGAGAGCATGGCTGTATTCTGTTCATGCCTCGGGATCCATGGACATTTAAACTTGAGAGTCATGAGTTAGGGTATCTGGTGGAAGAAATCCCTAAGCAGCAAAATGTTCAAAAAGTGGCATGGCTGCTTCTAACAAACTGTACTTAGATGAGGGAGCAAAGGAATGACTTAAAGTTGGAACTTATATTTAAAAGAGAAGCAGAGTGTAAAAGTTTGGAAAATTGGCTGGGTGTGGTGGCTCACACTTGTAATCCCAGCACTTTGGGAGGCCAAAGCAGATAGATACCGTGACGCCAGGAGTTCAAGACCAGCCTGGCCAACATGGCAAAACCTCATCTCTACTGTTGGGAATAACGCTCAAAATCCTAAGGTGATCGAACACTCAAACAAAGGATTCTTTTTTGTTGTTCTGTTTTGTTTTTGTTTTCGAGATGGAGTCTTGCTCTGTCACCCAGGCTGGAGTGCAGTGGCACTATCTCGGCTCACTACAAGCTCCACCTCCTGGGTTCATACCTCAGCCTCCCAAGTAGATGGGACTACAGACACCCGCCACCATGCCTGGCTAATTTTTTGTATTTTCAGTAGAGACAGGGTTTCACCGTGTTAGCCAGGATGGTCTTGATCTCCTGACCTCATGATCCGCCCACCTCAGCCTCCCAAAGTGCTGGGATTACAGGCGTGAGCCACCGCGCCCAGCCTCAAACAAAGGATTCTTAGCAAAGCAATTTTACTTCTGCGTAGACAGGTGCTTCTCCTTGGCCAGTTGCCATGAGAGCACACCTGAACAAAGGGGCATGAGGGCCTTTATTTCTGATGCAAGTCCTGTCCCTGTACCCTTTCCCCATTGGCCAGGGTTGGGTTGCACAAACTGAACTAATCCCAGTTGGGTAGACATTTGAACTTTCTTTAGATATGGTGGGCATGTAAGGGAGAGAGGGAAAGAAGAAGGGGAAGGAGCGTTTGCAATGAGCTAGAGACTAGTCTCCTTTCCAAATAAGGAAAGGAATGTGAGCTGGTACTGATAAGCCTGGTCCTGTGGCGTGTCCAGGCATCTAACAAAGGCAGAAAAGAGAAAAAGGAAAAAGGGGTGGGGGAGGTACTATGAATTAAGGAAGAAAGGATTGATCAGGCTATTTGAAGAGAAACCTCATCATATCCCACATCTACTAAAACTACAAAAATGAGCCGGGTGTGGTGGAGGGCACCTGTAATCCCAGCTACTCGGGAGGCTGAGGCAGGAAAATCACTTGAACCTGGGAGGCGGAGGTTGCAGTGAACCAAGATCACACCACTGCACTCCAGTCTGGCGACAGAATGAGACTTTGTCCGCCACGCAAAAAAAAAAAAAAAGTTTGGAAAATGCGCAGCCTGGCCATGTGGCAGAGAAAGGAAAAGCTTTTTCAGGAGAGGAATTCAAGCAGAGTGTGGAGGAACCACTTCTTAGAGATATTTGCGTGTTTGAAAATGAGCCGAGAGGTGATGACCAAGCCAATGGAATGATGACCTTCATGACAGCCCCTCCCATCACAGGCCCTGAGGCCTAGGGGAACGAAATGGTTTTGTGGGCCAGGCCCAGGGCCCCACTTCCCTATACAGCCTCAGGGCAGTGCTCCCCATATGGCATCCCAGCAGCTCCAGCTCCAGCCTCAGCTCACAGGGGCCCAGGTACAGCTCAGGCTGCCACTTTGGAGGTTGCAAGCTGTAAGCCTTGACAGCTTTCACATGGCATTAAGCCTGTGGGTGCGCAGAATGCAAGAGTGAAGGCTTGGCAGCCTCTGTCTCGATTTCAGAGGATGTATGAGAAAGCCCAAGTTCCCAGGCAGATGCCTGCTGCGGGGGGCAGAGCCCCCACAGAGAACCTTTACTAGGGCAGTGCCAAGGAGCAATGTCCACAAATCCCCAAAATCCCATCTGACTAATTGAGAGAGTTGGAGCCCCCACACAGAGTCCCCGCTGGGGCACTGCCTAGTGGAGTTGCGAGAAGGGGCCACTGCCCTCCAGAATTCAGAACGGCAAAGTCATCAGCAGCTTGCACCCTGCGGTTTCACAAGCACTCAACAACCTGTGAGAGCAGCGTTAGGGATGGAACCTGCAAAGCCCCGAGGGCGGAGCTGCCCAAGGCCTTGGGAGCCCACCCCTGGCACCAGTGTGCCCTGGATGTGGAGCATGGAGTCAAAGGAGATTGTTTTGGAGCTTTCAGATTTAACACCTGCCCTGCTGGGTTTGGAACTTCCATGGGACCTGTAGTCCCTTTCATTTGGCTGATTTCTTCCTTTTGGAATGACAGTACTTACCCAGTGCCTATATTCCTATTGTGTCTTGGAAGTAAATTACTTGTATTTTGTTTTACAGTCTCATTGGTGGAAGGGACATGCCTTGTCTCGGGGGAGACTTTGGACTTTTGAGTTAACGCTGGAATCAGTTAAGATTTTGGGGGATTCTTGGGAAGGCATGATAGTATTTTGCAATGTAGGAAGGACGTGAGATTTGGGAGGGGTCCCGGGTGGAATGATATAGTTTGGATATTTGTCCTCACCCAAATCTCATGTTGAATTGTAATCTCCAGTGTTGGAGGTGGGGCCTGGTGGGAGGTGTTTGGGTCATGGGAGCTTGGGCCATCCCTTGGTGATAAGTGAGCTGTCTCTCTGAGTTCACACGAGATCTGGTCATTTACAAGTGTGTGGCACCTCCCCCATCCCCCCACTTGCTCCTGCCTTTGCCATGTGATGTCCCTCCTCCTGCTTTGCCTTTGACCATGATTGGAAGCCTCCTGGGGCCTCTCCAGAAGCAGATGCCGCTGTGCTTCCTGTACAGCCTGCTGAACCACGAACCAATAAGCCTTTCTTTATAAATGACCCCGTCTCAGGTATTTCTTTATAGCAGTGCA